ACTCCCACACACCACCACTTCCTATATCCACAAATTCCAGTATGTTTGGACCCTCCTGATGGCTGAGAGAATCACAAAAAAAAAAAAAAAAAAAAAAAAACAAACAGAAGGCACCAGTGAGTAGAACAAGAAAGCTAGATATGGTGCCCTTGGGCTTGTTGCTTAGTCCCTGCTCCAGCTCTCCTCCAGCCTCTCTAGCTGTACAGGGCAGAGAGGGTCACAGCCGGCACTCTTCTGGTGCTCTTGTCAGGCCACCATCAGAGCCCCCATGGCCAGGACTCACACGCTGCCAGGAACCCAGCACCATCCTGGAGGAAGATGATGCCCAGCCCTTTCAAGGGAAACCAAAATGCTGGCATATTTTGGAGGTCAGCAGGAGGGAAATGTCTCCCAGTTATTTAGCCCTGGAAGGCTGAGAATACAGTGGTTTTGTTTTCCGAACCAACAATTGGGGCACACTGTCTGACAGCATGACCACATGTGAACTTGAGAGAGTCCCAGGAAATTCAGGGTGTGTAGCCATGGTTGCTGCAGGATCCAGAAATATGAACCAAGGCCTGAGTGTGTTCCCTTGATGTTGGTGCCCTCCAGAGAGGAGTGTGGGGACATCCTGGGTGCAGCACTGTCGAGGGCCCTTCCTCAGCTGCCCTGAGGGTGGCAGTCCCAGGGGCTGTCCTAATGACAGCAGAGCACCCAAGCCCCAGGCTCCTCTGTGAGCGCTCTGCCCCTTCTCAGCTGCTGAACTCCAGTCTCAAGATAGGTGACCCTGGGGCTCAAGACTGTCTCTCCCTTCCCCCTTCAGGTTCCTTTGGAGTCAGGAGTGCCTGGAGTCCAGGCATGACTTCCCCCTGGCTTATCTCCTCTTTACCTGTGTCCTGGGAACACCTGAAAGAAGCTGGGGGAGACAATCATTTCTGCAGACACAGGGTTACCCCCATGTGAAGCAAGCAGCAAATTGATCTTATCACATGCCTCTGACCGGTTAGGGAGGCGAGTCAAAGAAGGTGCAGTGAGGAAGTATAATGTCACATGCAACATTTACAGGAAACTGGCTAGAAGACAGCAGGGGAACTCGAGAAGTTGGTTGTTTTCAGCAGATTAAAACAATACAGGTTAGTGCTTTTTGCCCCCTGGAAAACTTTTCGTAGCCACTCTAAAATACCTAATTCTCTTTCCTTGAACTGTCTTTAACGATTTCTTTAATGTGAAGAACTTGCTTTTTGGCTTTGAATGTAAGAGCCAGCGCACAGCTGTTAACTGCACGTTGTTAGAGGAACAAACGCTGAGCCATTATGGTGAAAATGAAATTCTCAGAATCTCTTGCTTCCCTGTTTAGAACTTCTCTGCTTCTGAAAGAACAAAACTTCGGATGTTCTTTAAATAACTTATTTCGTGGAATTCAGCTAGGCCTCTTGTCATTTTTACCTGTTAATGTAAATGTGAAACGGGACAGATCAGCCTGTGTTTGCAGACATCTGTGGGGCATTCAAAGGGTGTTAGAAAATACAGAAATACTGTGCATAAAAACGTGCTTGCGAGGTTATATGCAAAAGTTTGTTGTTTTGTGGGGTTTTCATCTCATAAAACTCATCTTTTGGCTTGTATTTCATGTTAAAATAGTATGTCATTATAAATTCTTAAGTTTCCTTTTTTTATTTTTTCTACTGTCCTCCTTCCCCCTTTTCTTTCCTTCCTTCTTTTACTAACACAAAACAGGAGTAGAGAAGCAGCAGTAGGGACAGCTTGAATATGAGACGAGGAAATCCTTTTCCCGGCACCAGAGTTTAAGGAGCAGGCACAGCCCAGAGCAAAGCCCAGCAGGCCGTGAAGAGGCCGTGAGGTGTGACGGTTGCCAGAGCTTTATGTCTTCAGCCTTGTGCTTCCTAGAGAAGAGTCTGCAAAAGAGCCAGAAAGACGGCTAGAGGGTTGGGAAGCAGCCGTCCAGAAACATAGAAAGGGCCCAAGATTATTCTTCCTGAGGCCAATGAGGGACAGTTTAATTACGCAGTGGCCTGCTGCTTTCAGACCTGTATGTGGAAAAAGAAAACGTCTCAAATCCAAGTTAAGAGAAGGAAGTTCCTACATTATTGGACTGCTGTGCAGCTCTAGGACAGGTTAGCCAGAGAGGCTGCTGAACTCTTTCTGGGTGTTTTTGGGAAACATACTAGACGGCATCTTTGACTGTGTTATTGTGTTAACTGAGACAGGGAGGATAAGGAGGAGAGGAGAGCAAGATCAGGAACTTCCTGTTTCATGTCTTCATTCTAGCCCAAAGTGTTGTAAAATGTGTCTGTATGATAAACAACGAAGGGGTGAGGGGCTCGTGGACTCAACTTGTTTATATCCTAGTAATGCCAAATAACTAGAACAGTGATGAAAGAGAAAAATCATGGTTGATTCTGTCCTCCAATTGCCACATTTTTTTCATATTTTACCACCAAGTTGTACAAGAAAATGGAGACAAAGCTGACAGAGAATAAGAGAAGATTCTAAGCTGGACATATCAGCCCTAGTGGTTTCAGAAACCCCGTGCTAGCTCTGACAGAGCCAGCCCACATTGTTATCAGGTTTGGAGGGATGGAGGGAAGATTGGATTTATCACTGGTTGGAGCCCTTTGCACAAATGCCTGTAGGAGACACGCACTTGGGAACTGCAGTAGGAAGGCCTCTTGTACCTGGTACTGCCCTTGAGCCCCAGGAAGAGGCTTACAACTTAGCAGTGGCTGGACATCCCTCGAAGGAGCTCTTCTTTCAGTTTTGTTTTGCTTTGTTAGTTGGCTATACAGCCTTGCTGTTTCAGAAGTTTTATATTCTGCAAATCTGCTGCTCACAGTAGAAAGGGACTTTTTATCTTTTTATTTTGTTAGAATACTTTCCAGATGGGCCTGATGTCTTTTTTTTTTTTTTTTTTTTTTTTTTTGAGATGGAGTTTTGCTCTTGTCGCCTAGGTTGAAGTGCAGTGGCACCGTCTCGGCTCACTGCAACCCCTGCCTTCTGAGTTCAAGCAATTCTCCTGCCTCAGCCTCCCAAGCAGCTGGGATTACAGGCATGCATCACCACACGTGGCTAATATTGTATTTTTAGTAGATACGGGGTTTCACCGTGTTGGTCAGGCTGGTCTTGAACTCCTGACCTCAGGTGATCCGCCCGCCTCAGCCTCCCAAAGTGCTGGGATTACAGGTGTGAGCCACTGCACCCAGCTGCCTGATGTCATTTTTGTAAATGCATCCTTCCAAAAGCTGTTTGTATTTCTTCTGGGGGTCCTTATTCTCTCCTATTTCTCAGCCCCTTCCCCATCTTTCCACTTTCACTGCGCTGTGTTCCATTGTGTTTGAGATGCAAAAAATGGCTTATAAAGTGTCATCATTATACAAAACCTCTGATCCCCAGGTTCTGAAAGAACGAGTGGAGACACAGAATGGCAGAAGGTAACAGATCCTGTTGGGTGGTAGAGAGCACCTGGAGTATTAATCTTGTGTGTAATTTTTAGATAGGAATGACTGCCAAGTTGAATACTGAGTTAAGTTTAAAGGTCAAAGTGGAAAGAGATGAAGTCACCTTTAATCTGGAGAAAAAATGGTAAATTTTGTGGGGAGGAACAGTATGGACACATTCCTGAACTCTCTAAATAGAAGAGGAATGAGGCTAACTTCACAAATCTCTCTTCTTCCTCAACATAGGCAGGCCTCTCCTCCCTGAATCCCAGATAATACCAGAGTGGCACTGCGGGTCGACATCCACAGATGTCTGAGTGACCCTGGTTTCAGAGGGATAAAATGGTGATATATACCAAACATTCATGCTAGTGGGGAAAAGAAAGTTAAACTCTGATAAGTGCAACTTTTACAACTGAACTCATCCTTGGTATCGTTTTGAGTTGGCATGAACAAATCTGGAGGCCCAGGTCTCTGGATTTCTCAGAAAGAAGTTCCCGGACATTTGTAAGGTATTATTGTTATCACCATCATATTGGGAAATACTAAGAACTATAGGTTTTGGGGGAGTTTTAATTGTGATAAAGGACACATAACAAAATTTACCATCTTAACCATTAAGATACAGTTCAGTAGCGTTAAGTATATTCATATTGTGCAACCAATCTCCAGAACTCTTTATTTTGCAAAACTGAAACTTAAACCCATTAAACAACAACTCCCCATTCCCTTTCCCCCAGCTCTTGGCAGCCACCATTCTACTTTCTGTCTTTATGAATTTGACTTTTCTAGGTACCTCATATAAGTAGAATTATATAATATTTGTCGTTCTGTTTCTGCTTTATTTCACTTAGCGTAATGTCCTTAAGGTCCGTCCATGTTGTTAGCACGTGTCAAACATTCCTTCCTTTTTAAGGCCAAACATATTTGTATGTATATATCACATTTTCTTTATCCCTTCATTCATCAGTGGACATTTGGGCTGCTTCTACTTTTTCGCTGTTGTGACTAATGCTGCTATGAACGTGGGTTTGCACATATCTTTGAGATCCTGGATTCAGTTCCTTTGGTATGTCCCCAGAAGTGGAATTGCTGAATCATAGGTAATTCTATGTTTGGCTTCTGAGAATTATCCAGCAATTGTGTCTTCTTATACCACTCTTCCTCCCAAAACACAAACTTGAAGATACCTCATATTATAAGATCATTATCATTTTTCTTCAGGAATGCCTCAAACAAAATGTTCATGTCTTGCTTCTGAGCAGTAAGGATGCAGAGGGGACTTGGGCTGTTGTCCCAGGAAAAGGAGCAAGACCAATGGGGCTATTCTGGAGGGGTGACCATGGTAGGTGTTTGGATTACAGATTCTGTGCAAGGAAGTGGTAGGAAAGATGTGATAGACGGCCTGACACAGTGCTGTGTGGTGATTCTTTTGCTGGAGATGTTGTCTCCTAACTAAAATATCATGAATACTAATGTATACTCTGTAACTCTACCAGGGAAGGGATTGCCTATGTGCCTGATTGATTTTTTACTCTGCCATTTCAATTTCCCTCTATTTCGTCATCAGTCAGAAGGTTGGTGCTGTTTAAAGGGGAAAAAAAAGCTCTAAGTGTCCCCTTCTCCCAAAAAAAGGAACCAGAAAATGACAAGAAGAGTTGCATTTGTCTATGAAAGTGCATAGAAAGCTTTTCCTGGAAAAGAATAAACTGGGAAAAGATGAGTCCTTGAAGTAGAACCCTGTCATAGTGCAACAAACTGAATTTAAGAGGCATCTGTTCCCAGCTTATACAACATCCAGTACCAGTTCCACAGTAGGTATTCACATTACCACTCAGATTGTTATTTCTCAATGCTAATGAGAAGCTACTGCTTTGAGACTGTCTAACTAGCTAGACACTTACCAGACTTTGTTTTGATATTTTCTGGTATGAATTAGGCTTCCTTTCTAGTTGCGTTCATGCCCAGATTTTAATATGACATATTTTAAGTTAACTCATTGTATTGTTTTGTAACCTAGAGTGGCTTAAAAACAGAGTCATTTGTTATAGTAGGATATGTGTTCGCACACACAAATATACGTGTGTGTATGTGTGTGTGTATAATGGGAGGAATTCTCTAGAGCATATGTTTCCTAAATTAGAAGTCACTAAGTGATATCTTGGAGCCTACAATTATTTGGAATACTGCTATCTTCAGACTAGGAAGTTATGCATGTATTATACATAGAGATTCATTTGGGGGGTTTGCTAGTAAACTGTAATTCTTTCAGTAAGTCACTGCTTTACTGAATGGTGAAGATTTGGAATGTCTTCTTTGATTTCCAGGCCAACAATGGATAGATTTGGTCGTCCTTGAAGCATTTAGAGACCTGTAGAATGAACTTAACTTCTGAAAACTGGGTGCGGGGCCAATAGAGGGGCTGCTCAATACCTCACCAGCCTGCTACGCGGAAGGCTAGATGGAGGGCTGCTAAAGGAAGAGAACTGCTGTTCCACCTCCGCCTCCTCCCTGCAGTGTGGCTTCTTAGGCAAGTCCCAGTTTAGAAGTCATCTAACTAAGTGAACATTCTTGAACTGCCACCAGACCTCTCCTAAAACTTTTTTCTAAGCAAACAATATATGCTTTCAGACTTTCTCTTCTTCCCTCTTCTTTTCCCCTTCTCTCCACTCCCTACTTTCGCCTCTGCCATTTCATGCCCATCACCTTGTGAAAGCTCAGGGCAGAATTTACCTACATGGACAGCATGCTTCCTTCCCTGGCCCTGTCTCTGAGCTTTTTATTCCTCTTCCCCAGAGCATTTAATAGCCTTCCCTGCAAAACAGAGGAAAGTCAAGGCTGATGAGCATAGTTATCAGAATAAAACTGTTTAAGAGGTTTTATGTAAGAAAAATAATTTGGAAAATAACAATGTTTTTTATAAGATCCTGATGAATCAGGAAGGATAAATAGTTTACTTTTTTTTGATAGAGAGAGACTCACTATGTTGCCGAACTCCATCTGGAGTGCAGTTGCTATTCACAGGTACAGTCATGGCACACTGCAGTCTCGAACCCCTAGGCTCAAGCAATTCTCCTGCCTCAGCCTCTCTATGTTTTAAAGACTTCCTTTAAGGGTCCATAAGGAGGTAGCTGTAAGGGAAGGGGAACTAAAAAGGCCAGAGGATAATTTTCTCTAAAAGGCAAAAATGTTAGGTTATTCAAAAACTATTTTTTTCCTCTACTTCAGTGCCAGGAACATCTGGCCTCAGGAAAAGTTTAGGAAAGATGCTGTTGTCATCATTTAAATCTTAAAGAGGTAGGAAAAAAATAATCTTGGATTTTTTACAACTAGAAGGGACCTTAGAGAGTTATATCCTTTTATTTTTAGATTTGGAAACTAAGGCCCAGAGAGATTAGGTGATTTGTCTATGGTCAAAGTAGCTCATTAATGATGGTAGAGGGTGCAGAACAAGGCCCCTGGCTACACACTGGTGACATAAGGGGGAAATGTTGAAGGGCCCCAAGGACTTGGGAATCTGAAAGTAGGTGCACCTCTGGGATCTACAGAGGCCAGATCTGTGCCTAATGGGAGTAGAGTAACAGATTGAAGATTTGAGGAACTTCCAGAACTCCAGCAAAGTGAGCTCTACGTAATTCCTGGAAGACAGCACAGCCATATGGTTGGAATTTTGTGGGTAGAAAGCTAATCCATCCTACCTGGAGAAAGGTTGTGGGCAATGAACTGGTCCTCATGGAGCAGAGAGGAAAAATTTCCAATGGTTGCCCAGTATTGGCCTGGAAAATAGGTCCTGAATCTTGTGGACATGAGTGTGGATTGGTAAGTATGGATGAAGATCTTTTGTGAAGTGTCTGTTGTGATGCATTATCAGGGCTCACCACGGCATGGATTAAGCAGTCCTCAGAAGGGTTAGCCATCCTTAGCACTGATTCCAACACCCCTGAACCACATTCTGAATGCTAAGTCAACTTCCTGGGTACCATTAGCTCAGAAAGGTATATTCTGGACAATGGACATGGTCACTGGAAAGAAATGGCATTTTTTTGTAGATTCCGGGGTGCCCAGCAGCCTCTTGTGAATTTTTACTCAGACATTCTGAGTCTGATCCCTCTGGCTCCCAGATAAAAGGGAGATGTGGGGACCTCTATGATAACGCTCTGTGCTTGATGTAGTGTTCTACCCCTCCCCAAGAATGCCACTCTTAGGGGTCTTTTCAGGGTAAACAGCAGCCTCTCCTAAGTGTCAGGCTTACTTTGTTGTTGCTCCTCTTCAAAATGCCACAAACATTATTAAAATTAAAAAATGAGATGTAATACATGGGTCCTGCTATTAGAAATCACAAGGCCTGGCCAGGTGTGATGTCTCATGCATGTAATCCCAGGACTCTAGGAGGCCGAGATGGCCTTGAGGATTGCTTGAGCCAGGAGTTCGAGACCAGCCTGGGCAACGTAGGAAGACCCCATCTCTACAAAAAATTAAAAATTAGCCAGGTTTGGTGGCATTCACCTGTGGTTCCAGCTAATCAGGAGGCTGAGGCAGGGGGATCACTTGAGCCCAGCAGGTCAAGGTCAAGGCTGCAGTGAGCCATGATCACACCACTGCACTCCAGCCTGGGTAACAGAGGAAGACTGTCTCAAAAAAAAAAAAGAAAGAGAAAGAAAGAGAGAAGGAGGGAGGGAAGGAAGGAAGGAAGGGAGGAAGGAAGGGAGGGAAAAAGAGAGAAAGAAAGAGAAAGGAAGAAAGAAAGGAAAGAAAGAGAAAGGAAAGAAAGAAGGAAAGAAGAAAAGAAAAAGAAAAGAAAATCATAAGACCTTTTTTTGGACACTGGATGTTTTCAAAGTTTTTTCTCTTTGTTTTTCTTGTTTGGCATTTTCCCTTAATTCAGATTTATTTATTAAGTATCTTCCATGTGGATCTTATATTCAAGTTAAAAGATGTGGACAAAAAACAATAAATCTAAAAAATACTAGGTGATGTATATTAGGAATTTAGAAGGGATACATGCTGTGGAGAAAGAAGTCTAGCGGGGCTAGGAGGAGCAGAGCACAGTGGTGGAGGATGGGTGTAGGTGAGCTGGTAAGGGCAGCTGTCATGGAGAAAATGGTGAGATAATTCACCATGTAGCCACATGGGGAAAGCCTGAGGACGCAGAAGCGGAACATGCCTGGAGTATTCAAGGAGTAACATGGAGCCAGTAATTTGGAGGTGAGATCCTGGAGGGCCATGTTGGTCATGGTTTAATGAATTAAACTATGCCGTCTTCCTGTAGAAAAGGAGATACCGCTGGCCCTCCATATTCACAAGCTCTGCATCTGTGGGTTCAGCCAACTATGGATCGAAATATGCAACTTCAAATTATCTTCATTCAGGAAGGAGAACCCTGAGTTCTTCTGGGTTGGATCTAAGCATGTAAGACTATTGAGTTACATTTGACTTCTGAAGAGCTTTCTCTCACTCTCTTGCTCACTCTCAGGGAAGCCAGCTACCGTGTTAAGAGCTGCCTTATAGAGAGATGCATGTGCAGAGAACTGAGGGAGACCTGTAACCAACAGCCAGTCAGGAAATGAATCCTGCCAACAACATGTGAGTGAACTTGGAAGCAGTTTCTCCCCCAACAAGTGCTTTAGGTATCCTCTTCCCTCCTTAGCTCCTTAAGGACCACACTGTGGAAGGAAGACTGGAAAGGCCTCAGCAGGGGAGAAACCATGTGATGGAGGCTCAGAGTGGACTTCTGATCTAGTAGTGGCTTCAGGAAGGGACGCCAGACTTGCCATTCCAGCAGGGGTCGAGGCCTCCCTGTCTCGTGAAGAGGAAGGTGTGAAATCCTCTTATAGACACATGATTCTCTTTCAGTGTATTTTCTTTATTCCATCTTGACCTCAGGATGGATAACTCATCATCCCTTTTGGCACGGATCAAAATCCCTGGATAAATGCCAACCTTAAGTTTGCCTGCATGTGTGTAACCATGGCCAAGGTAAACTGGTCTCTTGGGTTTCTTTTGAGTTGAAATGAGCTGAGCTGTTTGTTTCCTCTGAGCCATATACAGATGCTTTTTGAACTATCTTTGTGTTTGAGGGAATTTTTTTTCATGGTATCAGCACACCACTTCCTCCAAGTCATTACTTTGAAACAGTTTTGTAGAGGGAGATATTCCTGCTGGCCACCAGCCTAGCCAAGCAAAGTGATGACTGAGGGATGGCAGTAAAGCTTTATTAGTGCACTTCATGTTTTTGGATGAGTTCATGAAATGATTTCTCATCCACTAATTTTGGCAAATAGAGGGTGGGCTGTCATCTGAGCTCAGCAGTAGAAAACAGCACTTTGTTAATACCAAGCATTGGCTCCCCTGTTTGAATGATACTCAGAATTTCAGCTAAAATAATGTCCTCCGATGACCTTTGCCTGCTCTTCTCTTTATAAGAATTCCACAGAACTCTTTTGAATATGGATTTCCACTTAATCTTTGATACTTCCAGGCTCTTGGGTCCTGATAAGTTTTAGAAACTGCAAGTTTAAGTGAAGCTGTTTTTAACTTCCCTTTTATTTTGCTTTAAATATTTTTAGCAATGAATGACCTTTGAATACTTTTAAATGTTGCTATACAAACATAAACAGTGCTTTTACTAACATATTTTATAAATATTTCCTTTTCCATAAATTCATAAATTGCTTTTGTCATAAAAATAGTAATATTTTATAGTATTTTAAGAGTAAATTCTAAGCCTTTAAGAACTTTTATGCCTACACTAAGGAAAATAGGACTAGAGACTTAAAATACATAACCATGCTACATTTATAGTGATTGTTATGTTCTCTGATTCATACATTAAAAACTGATGTGATTCCATAAAATTCTGACTGTATTTTTTTAATGTAATTGCTTATTTTGTATAGGAAGTGGGAGGAGTTATCCTTGAGGCAAATCACCACTGAATTGACCCATCCTTTTATCAACTTTATTTTTTTTTAAGCCCAAATTCTAGCAAAGCAATAACAGGTATCAGTTTCTTCCCTAAGTAATATATTGTAACTGTTCTCTTTGTTTACTCCTCAACCACTAGAATAAAGCAGACTTGAAAATAAGCAGTCTTCCATTCCCTAGTTGGGTGAGACTATCCGAAAAGCCTTTGAACATTTTCTTAGTGAAATGAAGAGGAGTCCTGTTCTCTGCAGTGGAGGATTTGGAGACAAGTGGCTCGGCATTCGGCTCTTGGAATTTTAACTTAACTACTAATTAGCAATGGCTCTCTCCAGGTGAAATGAAAACAAGTTAATGAACATAAAACACTAAATCCCTGTGATTTTTTTTTAAATCCAGATAACAAACCACTAATGGAGTAAGATATACTAATAATGGAGAAGACAATAAATAAACCTATCAAATTGGCAAAGATTTTGAAACGTCATAATAGCACATGTTAAAAAGAAGAAATGAGTACTGATGGGAGTATGCAAGCTAAAACTTTGAGAAAATAATTTAATCGTATGTATCAAGATTCCTTAAAAAAAAACTGTTCATGTCTTCTAGTGATTGTACTCTAAAAATTTATCCTAAGGAAATACTATAAAATGATTACAAAACATTCAGATGCAAGTATATTAATTATAATAGGATTTGTAATAATGAAATTGGATGCAATTTAAATGTCTAACAATAAAAAATATTTACATAGATAATAGAACATCCAGAAAATGAGATATGCAACTATTAAAATTGTGTTAAGAGAATAATATGGGGAAATGTGAAAAAGAAGGATATATACAGACGCACGTACACATCCAAAGTATGATCCCATTTTAAATACAAACACAAAAAGAAAGAAAAACACTGGAAAGAAATTCTAAGATGATAACTGGTTTTCTCTGGGTATTAATGGGTGATTTTTAAAAATAGGTGGGGTATGGTGGCACACACCTATAATCCCAGTACTTTGGGAGGCCAAGGCAGGATGATTGCTTGAGGCCAAGAGTTTGAAGGTAGCCTAGGCAACATAGCAAGACTACGTCTCTACAAAAATAAAAAATTTGTAAAAATTAGCCAAGCGAGGCAGCATGCACCTGTAGTCCCAGCTACTCAGGAGGTGGGAGGATTGCTTGAGCCTAGGAGTTTGAAGCTGCAGCGAGTTGATCATGCCACTGCACTCTGGCCTGGGTGATAGAGCAGGAATCTGTCTCAAAAAAAAATAAAGTTATTTAAGTGAAGGAATCAAACTATGAAAAGTGGGAGAAACTTAACAAAGTTAACCCTAGACAGTGTGTGACTGTACTATGTGGTGTCTTCCTCCAACTAAATGTCTTCTCTGATCTCAAAAAAATTCAACATCATATGGGTTAACATGGGTTAACACCTCTCTTCTCTTTTAAATAAAAGACAACTTGATTTCCTCCTGATGCCTCAATGAGATCATCTTATCCCAGGAAAGGGAATTACAATTTAGGGTAAGAAATATTTGGGGGACAGGAGCCCCTTAGTGTCTTGCATGAGACCAAGGGAAAGTTTGGAGGTGGCCTGAAGGTGGGGGCAGAGGCAGAAGCTGAGGCTGGGGAGCCCCAGAGAGGGACGACCCTCCCTCCTCCTCCTCCTGATACCACCTTAAAGTCCTTTCCTTTGAGGACTCAGAACTGAAGTTTTAGTTTAGTGACATTATGAACTAAATATACTTTTGTGGGCTGGCCTAGCAATATATCATCAAGTTTTTTTGTTTGTTTGTTTTTGTTTTTGTTTTATGGAAATGGTCCTTGGATTGAAACGACTAACCCCCAAAGGACTTTGGAGCCCTTTCCATTTGCATCCTAGTTTGCCTGGATTAGTGCTGCTCTGACAGTGATCTTGGTGAGGCTGCTCTTCATAATATAATATGAGCTGGGCCTAAATGAACACCTGCACAGCATAAAACAGAGGGTAAATTTCCTTCCACACATCATCAACGCAGATAGGAGTGTAAGCTCCATGACGGTGGACAATTTTGTCTGTTTAATCTTTGTAGTATCCCCTAAAGCAACCTTGGAACATGAAGATACTGAGTATTTGTTGAATGGCTGCTGTGCATGGAGCCCTAGCACAGCTGCTCGCTAGTTAACAGTGGCATTAGAGACACACAAAGATTATAAAACACTTCTATTTCTAGAAAGTCATCTACAGTTTTGTGCGTTTTTCTTTTGGCTGGAGAAGAGGGCCGGGAGGTTGAGTGTGGGGCCAGATCTGGGGGAAAAGGTCAGTGACTGCAGGGACCTAGAGGTTGGAGAAGCTCATCTGGAAGGAGGAAGTGCTGGTGACAGAGAGGAGCCGTGGTCAGGAGCTGGGTGAGCTGTTGACCAAGGTGGAGGTTATGTCGGGCTATTCTGACACGTTGACCTTAGCCACAGTTCCCAGACCACTACTTAACTTGCCTTGCCAAGACACAACTGCCATCCAAAGCCAGGAGTAGCACCCAGCTTGAGTTTTGTTTAATCATTGTTTCATTTTATTTTTGTGTGTTTTTTGTTTTTATTTAATGATGGTGGGGGTGAGGCAGGGAGAGACCATTTATATTTTTTTTCTACTTTGTCCATTTATCTTCCTGAGGGTGTCCTACAAAACATAAACCACATGTGGTTTTTATACCCCAAATTTTTGTGGTTTGTTATTCCCAAACTAGTCAATATTTAAATGTAGTCATGGAGCTGCTTTTTACATAAGCCACCAACTGATCATTTTGTTGGAATGGATCTGAAACAGAATGAAATGGTCCAAGTCTTTGGATTAAGCAGCTTCCGTGTTGTGGGGAAAAGAGTCAACACGGAGCAGAAAGAAAATAAAACCCACACAAAATGGTGGGGAACTGGTCACTTTCTGATCACACATTTTCTGATCCTACCACCACCCCTGCATACGTATTTGGAGTTAAAGGAACAACATATGTGCACATGCTCCAGCAGGAAGCATTTTCCTTTGTCTTTCCTGTGGCCTGATAAGGTATTGACCCCATCGAGGCAACCCGAAAGTGTTTTTCCAACAATCTGTTTCCCCAGTCAGTCATTTGAAGAATCCAGAGAAGCTGAATGAGAGGAGGGAAGTTCTTGGAGGGAATCTGGGGTCATTCGAGTAGAACAAATTCTGTTCTGGCCAAGCCACTGAGAAAAGCAGGATCTGCTGAGAAACAGGAGAAAGAATCACCCACGCCTCTGTGATATGTTTGGTAACAAAATGTGAAGCTCCTTCACAGGATCAGAGGTGAGTAGCTGTGGTGGTCTCCACTGCCCAGGCTGGATGAGCAGAATCGTCTGATTGGCCTTTCATGACTTTAAACGGAGCTCAGGCACATGTAGACATCCCAGGACCACCAGAAGCAGTGGCTCCCAGCCCCGACTGACCCCGTGCCCACTTGTAATAACAGTATTTTCTAATGCCCTCTTCAAAATCTTCAGTGAACCTTCACAAATAAAATAATCTGACTTCACACACAATTTCCCTCCAAATCAATGTAGTCTTAATTTAAAAGAGAAATGAAAGTAATTTATTATAAAATAACTTCAGTTTGTAAGTGATCAGGTACAACTCATCAGAAAACAAAAGTACATGGTCAGGTGTTTGCGTGTATGCGTAGGATCACGGTGGGTGTGACAGCTGCCATTGCAGGCTCTCTTGAGTTAAAGACTTCAGTAACACCATTGACATTGTCCTTGGGCTCATGATTTTCCAAAGGGGCAACTAACTCTTGGTAAATATCTGAACAAAACAAAGTATTTCATTTGTATGACATTTGCATTACCGGAAAATACAGGGAATGAATACAACAGTGCAATAACTATTTTGAGTTTATGTATAAATTGGAGTTAAGGTCTAGGCTCAGATAACTAGAAATAGTTTTTTCAACCACATCAATATGTAACAGGACCTTTGAAGGTCCTGTGGGACAATTCTTTACTGAGTGAGACAGTGTGGTACATTGCAGATCATCTGAATCCCAGGAAGGCCCCCCATTCTTATGGCACTCACAAATGCCCACCATTTACTGTCCACCTGCAGAGTAGTTGGGTCTGCCTCTCCCAGGCAGCTGCACTAGCCAGGCCTGGCTTATATGCAGTCAGAGGGCCCCTAGGGGAGTCTTAGGTCACTGAGCCCTTCCCACAGTGTTCAGATGGGTGGTGTCAGGCCCAGAGGTGCAGAGCTATTTACCCTTGTTCCTGAGAATCCAAGGGAGGGGCCTTTAGTGTCCATATAGTTCTGTCCTCCAGCAGGTGATACTGAGTAGCCATTTAGCTACAGAGAAGTCTGAATAAGGAACAATATGGCTACTTTCACCAGCCCAGAAGTAATTGTAAAGGCCCATTCTGGCCTTTATACCTAATGATTAGCAACCATAGGGAACACACAGCTATCTTCATGCCAGCAGCTTCTCTCAGTGTGTGTGCACAAGTATGTACCTGGCAGGATGTGAAAATGGGGCTTTCCACCAGTTTCTCCCTTGGGTTGCAAGAAGCCTCTTTCTATCATTCACATGGGTTTTCCCCTGGGGGCCACTTATATTGGATGCTGGTAACTGGGAAATGTTTGCATTTTAATTAAATTACCTAAGACAAGATAGTGCTTAGAAAAAAAAAAGAAAAAAACATGAATGGTCTTTCCACATGTGAAATCATTTTCTCTTCAAAGAAATAAGGCAAGTGATGTTCCAACCTCAGCACTTGTATTTGTTTGCTTTTTGTTTCTTGGTTTTTGCTGAGCACAAAACTGCCAAACTCAGCATGGAGAGGTGAACTTCCACGCTGTGTCCTCAGCATCTAGGGTACTGGCATCAGGCACACAGGGGCATAGAATGCAGATTTGTTGGATATGAGTACGTGAAGCCGTTATGGGACTGTCCTTTCTAGATAGTCCTGGGCCTCTTTTTTTTCACCCTAGTTTGGTTCCCCTGCCTCTTTTCCAAGTCAGTCATCTCACTATTTTCTAACTCATTCTCTTCCTGACACTGGCAAACAGCCCTGCGTGAGAAAGAGTCGTTAAATCTGTTGGCAGGGCCCCCCATTATTGTCTTTTTAAATGGCTGTCTTGTGTCAACCTGTTGGGAGAAGCAAGAGCCTCCCCAGGTCTTTTTGGAGAGCAAATCTAACAATTTCCACTTTATCCTGGCACCTTTTTGCCTAGAGCCAAACGTGGAGCAGCATAATCACAACCCCAGGTTAAGTGAAAGTTAGAACTAAACTTAGAGCTGGAAGCTTGTAAAATTCACTTACAAATATTTTCAAGCACCTGCATTATGCCAGATACTGTTCTAAGTTGTTGGGGCAGCAGCAGTGACCAAGACAAACTCTGCCCTCGTGGAGCTGCCTCTCTGGTGGGAAGAGCAGATCAGGCACAAATACTGCAGAACATGAGTGGAGTGAGGGGAGCAGCCAAGAGAACAGTGTCCTCAGAAGAGGGGACAGCAAGCACAAAATCCCTAAGGCAAAGAGATGGGGGGAGAAGGTAGGGAAAGAGGTCAAGGAAGGAGAGGGGAAGTGGGGGAGTGTCAAATCCTCGAGGACCTTGCTAGTCATGGCAAGGACTTTAGGTTTTACTTGGTATAAAATGGAAAGCCACTGAAGTGTTTGAGTCCGTGAATGCTGTAGTTTGTATGTGTCCCTTGAAGTTCATTTGTCAGAAACTTAATCCTGAATGCAACCATGTTCAGAGGTGGGACTTCTTTATTTTATTTTATTTTTTTTGAGATGGAGTCCTGCTCTGTTGCCCAGGTTGGAGTGCAGTGGTGCGATCTCGGCTCACTGCAACCTCCGCCTCCTGGGTTCACTCCATTCTCCTACCTCAGCCTCCCGAGTAGCTGGGATTACAGGCGCCCGCCACCACGCCCAGCTAATTTTTTGTATTTTTAATAGAGACGGGGTTTCACCGTGTTAGCCAGGATGGTCTCGATCTCCTGCCCTCGTGATCCGCCTGCCTCAGCCTCCCAAAGGAGAGGTGGAACCTTTAAGAGATGATTAGGTCCTGAGTGCTCTGCCCTTATAAATGAATTAATGTCCTTATCATGGGACTAGGTTAGTTATCACAAGAGTGGGTTCTTGATAAAAGGATGAATTCTGTTTCCTTCCTTCCCTGCCTCTCATTGTGCATGCTCTCTTGCCTTCAGCCATGGTAATGACACGGCAAGAAGGCCCTCACCAGATGTGGCCCCTCGACCTTGGACTTCTCAGCATCCAGAACCGTATCTGGCCTTTTCATAAATTACTCAGTCGCCAGTATTCTGTTACAGCAGCACAAAACAGACTAAGGCAATGTATTTTTTCTGAGCCCTTAATTTAAAACTTCTTTACTGCAGTATCTCTTCACATGTGGTACTAGAAGTGTTAGCACTAAGACCTCGGGGAAGAGAAGCCAATTTAGCTCTTCTACTGGCCACAAATCCAACAATACCTAGTCAATTCCTTGTTTTAAGAGATGGCTTCAAGCAGAATAAACTCTTCCTAAGAATTTATAACTATAAAGCGCAGAGTTGGCTCTAGGTGGACCAAGACTTTTCCGGGACTGACATTGATTGAACATCTGTTAAGTGTCATTCAGGCATCCTGCCAGCATAAAAGATGAGTAAGATGGGGCCTGCGTGTCAGGCCCTCACTGTCTAGAGTTGTGTTGCCCAGTGTGGTAGTGGCTCTGGAGCACTTGAAGTGCTGCCAGTAGTAAAGTAAACACCAGTTTCTGAAGACTTCTTGTGAAAAAAAGAGTATAAAATACCTAATTCATAGTTCTTTTCAAATGTTTAGTACATGTTATAATGATACTATTTGGGGGGATTTTCATTGGTTTTTTTGATACTATTTTTGAAGTAGTGTGTTAAAAGAAAATATTACAATCTCACCTATTTACTTTTACTATTTCTAACATAGCTCGTAGAAAATATAGAATTGCACACGTAACTCAAATTATATTTCTACTGAACAGTGCTGATCTAGAAAAAAGGGTCTGTTCTTTTGTTGGTTGGACTTTTATTTTTACTTTTTTATTGCCACTAATAATGGGTGTTCAGATTTTGAGAGTTTACTCCTTTTCTGGGAAGAACCACTTGTTCTTTGACCATTGTAGGGGAGCCCTCATTCTATCCAGTTTCTCCAAGAGCAAAAGAAATTATTTTGAGAAGTAAAAGGTAACTTCTGTAACTCTGTAAGTTACCTCTACAAGTCTGAGCATTTTTACACTAGATTAAGCAAACCTCTTTAACAGCCTCTAGTGGATAAGGAAGGGAATGAGCCACAAGTCTTTTTTTTTTAATGCTTTTTGTTATGGAAACATTTTAAATATATATGAAAAGTAGACAGAACTGTGTAACAAACTGCTGTGTACTCCTCACCCAGCTTCAAGAATGGCTATTTCATGATCAATTTTGTTTCATTTGTACCCCTACCCACTTTCCCTCCTTTTCTATATTACTTTGGAAACAAGCCCAGGCATCATATTTCATCCACAAATATTTCAGTATATATCTCTAAAAGTTAGGGATTCTTTGTAAAATACAATATAACCACAGTAACATTATCACACCTAACAATTATCAATATCTTAATATCATTAAATATCTGAACAATATCCAAATTTCCAATTGCCTCATTTTTGTTTTTTAGTTTATTTGACTCAGGATCCAAGTAACATCTACACGTTGCCTTTTGTTTGTTTGTTTGTTTGACACAGAGTCTTGCTCTGTCGCCCAGGCTGGAATGCAGTGGCGTAATCTCGGCTCACTGTAACCTCCGCCTTCCGGGTTCAAGCAATTCTCCTGCCTTAGCCTCCTGAGTAGCTGGGATTACAGGTGCGCACCACCCCACCACGCCCAGCTAATTTTTGTATTTTTGGTAGGGACAGGGTTTCACCATGTTGGTCAGATTGGTCTCGAACTCCTGATATTGTGATCCGCCTGCCTCTGCCTCCCAAAGTGCTGGGATTACAGGCGCGAGCCCCTGCGCTGGCCCACATGTTGCTTTTGATTGCTGTACCTCTTGAGTCTCAGGCTCCCCTCGCTCTTACTGCATTGGCTTCATGCTCAGTCTCCACGTCTATAATGTGGGTATAATACTGCCATTCCAGCCCCACACCTCTAATGTGGATAACATACTACCAATTCAGCCCCACACACCTTAGAATAAGTCTCACTACATCTCCTTGGTTCAAAAGTAGTCTCTGAACCAGTCACTGCAGCCAGGGAACCCAAGGCTTTAATTAGCCAGGGCTGGTCACTTTCCATTCCTGGAGTCAGAGTAGAGTTACTCCAGATCTGGATCATAATCCCAAAAGACACAGTCCAGAACACCATAATCCCGAATGTTGAAATTCCCAAAGATGAAAATCCCTAAAGTATAAATCTCTAAAGTCTAAAATCCTGAACATCTAAAATCCCCAAAATCACAATCACAGAATAGCTGCATCATGTTAGGCCAGCTCTTCGGACTATCTCCATGCAATTGCCCATAATCTATCCCCATAATACTCTTTTCATATGTTGAATTTTCTTTTTAGTTCTTTTTCTTATTTTAGTTTTTTTTCCACTATTTTAAAGTTTCAGCATGATTTTTTATAATTCACTATGCCATCTATTTCATCTTTTCATCATTTCCAATACTGGACATATACATTGTGAAGAGACTTTTGGAAAATTCTAATTCATTAAATGCCTTTTTTGCAAATTTAACTCCATAAAAATGCATCAGCACAGCATTGACTTTGTGTGTAAGCATTGCGCATATACATAAAAATGTTGAAACATCCTCAATAAATGAAGAGATGGCCTTTTATACAAATCTGCGTTTGTGAAGAAAATTTCTTGAGATCTCAGCTCTTTGGGCAACTGCCTATGTGGTAACTGCATGTCACAGTTTTTTATTGATCTCATCAAAAGATTCTTTGTCACAGTATTTCAGATGACCAAATTTATAAAGCTGGGCACAAACAATACCAACTGTAGTGATATGCATTTGTACACTTCTCTTCTTGCCCTATTTCTTTATGAATACAGATGTCTGCTTATAACTTCTATACCTGTGCTACTGTCGTTGGAATACCTGAGTGTTTATGCTTGCAAAAATATTTGTGTTATTATTGTCTATTTTATTGTGTAAAATGGCCTATGAAGTGTTCTGTCATGTTTTTATATGTTTCTTAAATAAATCCTCCTTTAAAATGTAAATAAATATCTTTCAAATAATTCTCTATTATTTCTTCCAGAATTATATTTTCAGGATTTTGATCTTTTGGGATTTCAGTATTCAGGATTCTGGTGTTTGGAATTGTGTCTCTCAGGATTATGATCGGGTCCCTCCCCACTCTATCTAATGTTAGCATGCTGTAGAGAATTTGGGTTTTCCAACCTGCAAGTCTCCAAATTATTTGACTCTCACCCATCTTGGTTGCAGATCACAGCCAAAAAAAGGCCTCTCTTAACAAAGCCGTATTTTTTCCCTCTGTGCCTCTAGTCAGTTTTGAGCCTACATTTATCTCTTTCCTGTGGATCTTACTAAAAGACACAAGAAATAGCCAACACACTGCACCATTCTAAATGCTTTTCCAGTGAATCCATTAATGGTGTACCATGAGTAGGCTCCTGTCTCAGACCGAGGAGTCAATAGGTGGCAGCATAACTAGCTATTTTGTTGTCACTTAACAAGGACTGCCAATTTTCCAGTCCAGGCCAGCCTGCGCTAGCCTTCCCCAACCTCAAATCAGCCAGTTGCACATTTTAGGCTTAGTCACATTCAACACTCACTTCTAGTACCAATTCCTTTATCACTTAAGAGTCTTTGCATTGCTAATGATAGAAAACGTGACCATACCAGCTTAAATAAAATAGAGAATTTATTTGCATAAATTAAAGGTCTAGAAAAAGGCCATCTTCAGTTATAGATAGATTCAGGGCTCAACCAACAACACCAGCACTTGGTTTTTCTCCCTCTTCCAATTCCCATTTTGTTGGTCTTGGTTTTAGACCCCATGTGGTCAAAGGATGAGTGCAGCAGGCCCATCCCCTACATCCTCAACAGATCTGGTTCCAGCCTCATCCCTCAGGGATAGAGCTCGCCTCAGCCTACAAATTTCCTTGATTCTGATGATCACAAGCCATCACCAGAAGTCTCTAGGGCCAAATGAATGCAAGGCTCTGATTAGCCAGCCTTGAATCACATGCTTTTCCTCTGTCTGGAATGGGAGTGAATGCCTCTGGATGCACATGGTTTGAGAGTGAGCACGGGATGATTCTCCATACAAACAAATGGACGTGATTATAAGTAGGGGGAATGGTTGCTGAGCTGCCAAAACACAACAGAATACACTGCAGACTTTTCCCCAAGTAAGATTACATCAATTTATATTAACAGGGTGCAGAATACTACAAGGTTTGTTTTTAATTTATCTATGTTTCTGAGATTATTTTTAAATGATCAACCCTGTATGTAGCTGTACTGATAATTATGTGGTGGAGAGGATTATTCCTTTGTTTCTGCTCTTTTAAATCAAATAATTCCCATATTTTAACATTTTGAAAATAGATTCTTACAACTAATGCATATCTTTAATCTGGTAGTGTTTCTTTTTCACCCTAAAAATCTATAAGGAGTCATTCTGCAGTATAAGAAGGAATAATGTAAGTTTTAGAACTGCGGGATGCAGTATTATAAAACACCTTTCCACTACTGGGGAAATACTGCACCATAACAGGTAGTCATGGAAACACAACTTGAAAAACCAGAATTATTTAAAACTTATGTTGCCATATTTTACACATGCCACTGTTGCACTGATTCAGTCCATGTTGACTGGGGGCCACGGCAGGAGGCTGTGATTCTTCAGCACTTTTTCTACACTGGCTAGACCTACATTATTGTTTTATAATCTTCTGCCTGCTCTTGGTTTTTTATTTCTATAGATTAATATGGAGGATTCTTTATGTGATTGGTCTGCGAGCCTATTGGTTATTGTTTTACTCTGTCATTAAGCTCAGACTGATGCATATTAAATGGGAAAGAGATACGCATTTAAAATTCTCTTTAAGTCCAGAATTGTGATTGTCTTTATTCATCCAGGCTTTCAATCCACTTATCTCAGGCCTTTGGTTATAGTATAACAACCTCTCCCATCCGCATCACAGCCTTTCTCTCCACCCTCTTTCTTCTGCCTCTTCTTGTACTTACAGAAAGGAGGTAGGTGGTATCACCCGAACCTGAAATGAGGCTAAAGACATTAATGGCGCTGGACAGTGGAGTGGAGCCCAGGCTTTGGCCACTGCTCTGCTGCTGCCAGCTGTGTGACATGAGCAGGATGCCTAACTTCTCTGGACCCCTGTTTCTTCCTCTGTAAGTGGTGATGTAGACTTTGATCTCTGCAAGTCTCCTGCAGCCTTAAAGTTCTTTTCTTTTTAAAGAACGTGGCTGCTGGAAAAGCTGACACTGAGCTGAGAACTCCGCTTCACTGCGGAAGGCCAGACAGCACTGTTACATCCAGCACCTGTGGGTCATCCACTGCAGAGGTGGCTTCCAAAGCCTCTGAGGTCAGCAGTGTGGTTGTAGCTCTCCTCTACCCACCACATGATCTCTCCCCATCTCCAGCTTTTCTTGCCTTATTTTCTTTATCTTTTTATTTCCCCCCCTTCCTTTCTGATTGTTCTATTTGTTTTCAATTTTCTTAATCCATTTTTCTCTTCACATTGCCCAATGGTGTAAGCCACCTGCACTGCATAAGACTCTGCCTGCACTGCCAGGCCCACTGATGGGCCAAGGGTTTTACCTGCTGACCTTTTCTCTGGAAAATTTCCCTTTAACAGCTTCTCCCAAGAAGGCTTAAGTCTAGTCTTGGCATTTGTTATTTACCATTTCAGGGGGAACAGTCTTAAGCTTTTAAAGGAACATTATGCTGGGCAGCGTGGTGGTTCACACCTATAATCCCAGCACTTTGGGAGGCTGAGGTGGACAGATCACTTGAGGCCAGGAGTTGGAGACCAGCCTGGCCAACATGGCGAAACCCCGTCTCTACTAAAAATACAAAAAAAAAATTAGCCAGGCGTGGTGGTGCACGACTGTAGTCCCAGCTAGGGAGGCCAAGACATGAGAATCGCTTGAACCTGGGAAGTGAAGATTGCAATGAACCAAGGTCATGCCACTGCACTCCAGCCTGGGTGACAGAGTACGACTCTGTCTCAAAAAAAAAAAAAAAAAAAAAAAAAAAAAAGGAACATTATGCTGTAGTAGAATTCGTAAGAAACATTGATTTTCTTTTCCATTCAACAAACACTATTTTCAAACACCTGCATTAGATGCTGAAGCAACAGCAGTCAAACACCTGCATTAGATGCTGAAGCAACAGCAGAAACAAGATGGACAAGGTCCCTGCTCTCATAGAGCTTGAATTCTAGTGGAGAGAAACATACAAGTAAATAAACAGATAAATAAGACAGTGTCAAGCGGTGACGCATGCTATGCATAAAAGAAAACAGCAGAAATGGGTCATGAGGGAGAGCATTTTTGCTGACATTTGAAGAATAAAAAGGAACAAAAAGATGAGTGTACCAGGCGTGAGTACCAGGCTTGCAAGTAAAAGGCCTGAAGATGCAAATGAGCTTGGTGCATTTAAGGAACAGAAAGATTTGGAAGGTAAATTAGCAAGGCAGAATATTACTTGAGATGAAGGCAGAGAGTTAAGGAGGGGCCAGATCTCGTGGGTCCCTGTGGACCTAAGAGTTTGGACTTTTTAAGTGAAATGAGAAGTCATTGGAGGGTTTTAAGCAGGGGAGGAACATTATCTAATTTATGTCCTAACATGCATAGTAGACACCTGATAAATGTGTCCAAAGTTGACTGTAGGAATAGACTCAAACTACACAACTACTCCCTTGCATGTCTTGGGGACTGCAGCCTTCTAGGTGACATACTCCCTTCTAAGTGAGCTTTTCCTAAGGTAGGGGTCTCCAACCAGTCTATGGCCCCTTAGGAACCAGGCCACACAGCAGGAAGTGAGCAGCTGGTGAGCAAGTGTTCCCTCCTGAGCTCTGCCTCCTATCAGATCAGCTGCGCATTAGATTCTCAGAGGAGCAAGAATCCTAAAGTGAACTGTGCATGCGAGCTCCTTATGAGAATCTAATGCCTGATGATCTGAGTTGGAGCAGTTTCATCCTGAAACCATCCCCACCCCCTGCCCCCACTCCGTGGAAAAATTATCTTCCACAAAACCAGTCCCTGGTGCCAAAAAGGTTAGGGACCACTCCCCTAAGGGATGGAAATAGCCATGAATGGTATGTGTACTGAGAGAGAGAGAGAGAGAGAGAGATAGCTAGAGAGAGAGAGAGAGAGAGTGTGTGTGTGTGTGTTTGGGGTGTCTTACTTAGAGAACTTCAAAATAATTCTGAAAATACGTAGAGAAATTGTCATATCGCCCATGTTCTCTTTTTAGACCCAACTATAATTAGACTTCCCCAAAGATTCACTCAGGCATTTACTTAATAGTTGATCAAGTTTTCTGTTTTCCTGAGGGTTTGTATCGCGGGAAGTGGCTGATAGCTGTAGGCCTCCACCTCTGTCCAGCCCCATGCCTGCAGGTATTTATTTGTGACCTAAGTCACGGGTGGACACCAGGCCAGAGTTAGACAAGAGGCGGTCCCTGCCTTCAAGGGGCTCCAGGCAAAGCAGAGGACTCTCAGTCACTTATTCTTGGGTACTCCACTCCAGGAACTGTGCCCATGGCCTGGCATCATGAATCTGCTCATGCAATTAGACTCCTATCTCAGGGAATTTTGAGTTTAAAAGATCCTTAGACATCATCTGTCCCAGTACTCCCCAGTAGGAGCACTTCTGGTATTTTGGGTGGGACTGTCATAAGCACCATAGGAAATTTCCCATTCCTGGCCCCACCCACTGAATGCTACAGGCCCCTGCCCCCACCATTCCCACTCACTGCTCACCACCCCCAACAGCTACCTGAGTTGAAAATTACTCATCTAGCCCAGTTCCATCACTTTACAGGTAAGGCAATGTTAGACAACATACGTTCTTTTCATGCCTCTGGCCTCTGATCCTAGCAGAATCAGGACCCAACATTCAGATTTTACAATGAAGCTAGTTTCTGAAATATGCCTCTCTTTTAAATTCTTTGACTGTTACTGTTTTCTCAGAGTTATATACTATGTGTTGCATATGTAAGTCTGAACCTTTAAGATGGGTTAAGAAAAAATTATGAGCATTTTCAGATCGTTCTATACATAACTCAAGGTTTTGATAAAATGTTTTCTACATGTATTCCATTGCCATCCACCTCTTGAGTTCTTTAATAATGAGAAATCTGACTTTCTTCCTTCCACCCTCTTTATCTCTATGCTTTTGTCAAGCATCTTCTAGGAGAGTTACTGTTATCCCATTAAGTGTGGGGGACAGAAACATTTGGCATAGAAAGCTATGGATCTGCAGCTGACTTAAGCTGTATATTATTACCCTGACTTGGGCACCAAAATCACGTTTCAAAACTCATTTGCTGCCAAGTATGGTAGCTCAAGCCTGTAATCCCAGCAATCTGGGAAGCTAAGATGGAAGGATCACTTTGAAGCTAGGAGTGCAAGACCAGGCTGGGCAACAAAGCAAGATCCCATCTCTACCAAATATAAAAATAAAATAAATTAGCCAGGTGCAGTGGCATATGCCTGTAGTCTCAGCTACTCAGGAGGCTGAGGCTGGAGGATTGCTCGAACCCAGGAGGTCAGGGCCACAGGGAGCTATGATTACGCCACTGCACTCCAGCCTAAGTGACAGCAAGACTGTCTCTCTAAAAAAAAAGAAATAAATAAAACAAAACCAAAAAAAGAACCTCATTTGCCTTCATACACCTGACCTGCTCTCTTTACCTGCATTTGTAACTTTCTCCCCACACACTTGAATGCCCTGTAAATGAGAAGAAGCCCTTAGCCTAATGAAGCGATAAGGTAAGGTAGGTAAGAGCTTTTCTTTCTTGAGTTCTAATACATGATCGCATTCTTGTTTTTCCAGATTTATCAGCAAGACTGTTGAACGCATAACTGCCCAAGATGCCTGTCCCTCCCCCTCCAGCACCCCCGCCGCCCCCGACGTTTGCACTGGTGAGTGTCTCCTCCCCAAACACTTTCTATGCGATGACTACTTGTTTGTATGGCTCCCTTTCAGGCCAATACAGAGAAGCCTACCTTGAATAAGACAGAGCAGGCTGGGAGAAATGCTCTCCTTTCTGATATCAGCAAAGGGAAGAAACTAAAGAAGACGGTCACCAATGACAGAAGTGCACCAATACTGGACAGTAAGTAAAAAAAGGCTATCTACCATGGAGAGGCATAGTCTGTCGGGTGTCTCTTCTTCTACAGAACCTAAAGGAGCTGGTGCTGGAGGCGGTGGTGGTGGCTTTGGTGGAGGCGGCGGATTTGGCGGAGGAGGTGGTGGCGGAGGCGGTGGAAGTTTTGGAGGGGGCGGACCTCCAGGTCTGGGAGGATTGTTCCAGGCTGGAATGCCGAAGCTGAGATCCACGGCCAACAGGGATAATGGTAAGGAGAGTTTCCCTGTCTCTGAGTGACTGTCCTAACTGATGTTTGTTTTCCTGTTCTTCAGATTCTGGAGGAAGCCGACCACCATTGTTGCCACCGGGAGGAAGATCCACATCTGCGAAACCCTTTTCACCCCCAAGTGGCCCAGGGAGGTTTCCTGTGCCTTCTCCAGGCCACAGAAGTGGTCCCCCAGAGCCTCAGAGGAACCGAATGCCGCCCCCAAGGCCCGACGTGGGCTCAAAGCCTGATAGCATTCCTCCTCCAGTACCTAGTACTCCAAGACCCATTCAATCAAGTCCGCACAACCGGGGGTCCCCACCAGTGCCCGGAGGCCCCAGGCAGCCCAGCCCCGGGCCCACTCCTCCCCCTTTCCCTGGAAACCGCGGCACTGCTTTGGGAGGAGGCTCAATACGTCAGTCCCCCTTGAGCTCCTCCTCGCCCTTCTCCAACCGGCCTCCCCTGCCGCCTACCCCCAGCAGGGCCTTGGATGACAAACCCCCTCCACCACCTCCTCCAGTGGGCAACAGGCCCTCCATCCACAGGGAAGCGGTTCCCCCTCCTCCTCCTCAGAACAACAAGCCTCCAGTGCCTTCCACTCCGCGGCCTTCGGCCTCCTCACAGGCCCCACCTCCGCCGCCACCTCCCAGCAGGCCCGGGCCGCCTCCTCTGCCTCCAAGTTCCAGCGGCAATGACGAAACCCCAAGACTCCCACAGCGGAATCTGTCCCTCAGTTCGTCCACGCCCCCGTTACCTTCGCCAGGACGTTCAGGTCCTCTTCCTCCCCCGCCCAGTGAGAGACCCCCACCTCCAGTGAGGGACCCGCCAGGCCGATCAGGTATGACAAGACGTGGAGTGAGTTGCTTCCAAGGTTCTGCACTAAGTGTCTTTTTTTGCTCCAGGCCCCCTCCCACCACCTCCTCCAGTAAGCAGAAACGGCAGCACATCTCGGGCCCTGCCTGCTACCCCTCAGTTGCCATCCAGGAGTGGAGTAGACAGTCCCAGGAGTGGACCCAGGCCTCCCCTTCCTCCTGATAGGCCCAGTGCTGGGGCACCTCCCCCACCTCCACCATCAACATCTATTAGAAATGGCTTCCAAGACTCTCCATGTGAAGGTGAGGTGTGGTCCCAGCTCCCTGGGCTATAGTCACTGAAGATACTGCTTGTTTCTCTTCCCAGATGAGTGGGAAAGCAGATTCTACTTCCATCCGATTTCCGATTTGCCACCTCCAGAGCCATATGTACAAACGACCAAAAGTTATCCCAGCAAACTGGCAAGAAACGAAAGCCGGAGTGAGTATTTCTGCCAAGGTTTTTGAAGATTCCAAAATTATATTTTGTCTGTTTTTTCACCAAGGTGGATCCAACCGAAGAGAAAGGGGTGCTCCACCACTCCCTCCCATCCCGAGGTGATCTTTGCCTGCTCTTCTCTACCCAAGCTCAAGAGCTGCTTCTGTTGCTATCTAAGAACTGCATACCCTCCTCCCTGCTTCTTCCCTTGTGCCTCATGTATGGGCAGGAGGAAAGGTGGGAGGGGGAGTGGGAATATGCGTGTGTGGGTGGGAATCGGTAAGAAATGCACCTAGCTTTTCATATTGTGTTTATTCTCCAGGCTATTGCTTGCTTCAGCTGCAGCCTGCCTGTGCTGGCTGCTGGGGTCGATAGGCTTTTGTCGTAATAGGCAGAGATGACTTGCATCCCAGCTTTCCACCAACCAAATTCAAACATTCACTGCTTATTTGTTACAGACTGTAATTATTAAAGTCCCTGAGAGCTGTTTTCTCCCGTTCCTTTTTCGCATGCTTGGCCTCCTCTCTGTTTCTATGAACCACAGACCACCTAAGCAAGCTGCTGAGTAAGGGCTCACTGGAAACTTGCAGTCACAGGATGTCCAATCTTTGGCAGTCCGAGCTTGGCTCTAGGACAGAGCTGTCCAATAGAAATATAATGTGAGCCCCATATACAATTTTTACATTTCTAATATATTTTAAACAAGTGAAGTTAATATGCATCCAAAATATTTCAACCTGTAATCAACATAAAATTTTAATGAGATATTTTATATTATTTTTTGGTACTGAATCTTCAAAATCCAGAGTGTATTTTACACTTACCGCACATCTCCATTCAGACTAGTCACATTTTTAAGTGCTCAGTAGCCACATGTGGCTGGTGGCTACTGGATTAGACAGCACGAGTCTGGAAGATGGAAGCTAGTGCAGAAACCTCTTGTTTAAAAAACAAAAAAGGCAAGATGGGCTTGAGCGATTCAAGAGGCAACTAAAAATAAAATTAGGACCCAGCACCTTGTTTGACACACAGTTTGACCTTCGATTTTCCTCCCTTAACTTCCCTCTTCCCTTAATATCTGTATACAAGTGTTGCTTCAAAGTACCAAGGTCAGAAATTGATTGAGTACGGTTTACTAAAGTCATGTGGAATAAAGCCATTGGAAACAAATGGAAAGCCTGTCGGGACTTCTGGGCTCAGAACCAGCTGGCTCACGCACTCCACTTGTCAGCTGGACTTCTGCCTTGTGAAATGGAAGCAGCCTTTGTTCCTTTCTGGCTGAGCAAGCTCCTGAGGCTGGGAGAGACTAGGAAGGCTTGGTAGGAGGGGAAAAAAGTCAGGAAAATATATCAAATCAGAAACATGGAAGAAGAAGGGAACCGATTTGAGTTGGTGGGCAAAACTCTAAAAATCTAAATCTGATGCTTATGTAAGGGTTGAGCGAATTAGGGAGATTGCTAGTGGAAATTGGAGGGAATTTGTTTTGCATCATTTGTCTAGGATCTATGCAAATATAGCTCCACTAAAGGACCATAGGGAAGAGCCAGCCTTGCCTTTTCTTATATGATTTTGTTTACAAAATTTTACTGGGACTTTTAAATCTAGCTATAGAGTTGGGAAAAAATATTTCCACTTAGATATTTTACATGGTTTTGTTTAAAATTACCATTACTTGTTTTTTAAAAACACATGACCACATATGTATATGTATATCTACCTAAACATTGTATCATGGTTTCAGTATGTTATTCATGTATTACTGGGAGATGCTACCAAGAAACCAACCCAAAGAAAATTCTGAAAAATACATTTCTATTTATAGAATAAATGTTTCATTTATATAAAAGCAAAAGAACTTAGAGTTCTAATAAATGGGATGTCTAATAAATTATGAAGTTACTGATTTGAATATATTATATTTCTATAACTTCCTTGCCAAAGTCCTGATTTAGTACATTAGAGAACCTGTGTTTCCTCTCTCCTCTACCATTCATCTCTCTTCCATACAGTCATTTGGGCTTTTTACTCAAAGAGAATCAAGAAATAATAAGGTATAACAAGCTTGGCAAAGTGTTGGCTTTTTAAAAAAAAATTTTTTTAATCTCTAGCAGTTTGGTAATTTAGCAGCATCATTTATTTGGGATTCTTTTATCTGATTTCAACAGTGAAAAACATCCCTATGATAAAGCCTAATGACCCATTTCACAAAAGATGGAATTTGCCCTTCCTAGAAAATATGACGGAGAAAAGTCTGACTCAGAGAAAGTGGGTCTGAATTTTATAAGGGGTAGTAAGAATTGGACAATTCCTTTGCATATCTGAACTTGGCAGGTACCGTTCTAAATCTGAAACAGGGTGATAGCTCAAAGTTGCCATTCATCCAGAATAGATTGTTTTAGAATGTAGTGTTTAAGTGACTGTTTCATTAATACACCTACACCCTTTCTTTGAAAGTTTGCAACCTAATTGCATCTAAAACTATGAATAAGTTCTGTGGTAAAATCTTAAACTATGGAAAATTACAAAAATGAATTTTTCTTCCCTGAAATCAGAGCTTACATGTGTGTTTTTTTATAACATTTTCAGATAAATGTATTCAACATGTAATACAGTATTTTAACATTCACCTCTTATTTTATATTGAAATGTATTACAGTATTAAAACTCAGTGTTCAGTATTTATTTCACTATGCATTTTATTTAGTAAAAGCCAGGAGAAATGTTTAATCCAATGGTGCCTTACTTTGTGATTTAAAAGAAATCAACTTTTTTTTATGTCTAAGTAGTAGATTATTTGCATATTTGTAAAAACTGTTAGGTCTTTATATTTTAAAGTGTAATACCAGTTTTGTTATTTTAGTAGCAGAAATGGGATGATTGTTAAAGTTCCCCAAAAATGTTGGCATGAAATTAATTTTTCCCTCCTTATAGTCAAGGACCGTAGAGGAAGAAAAACTTTTTTTTCATACCATGCACTATGTAAACAGACACATTTTGCTATCTGTGTCATCAGGATAGTGTAAGTGGTAGGGTAGAGACTACCCTAGACATCTGCATCTTTGTAAGTTAGCCAGACAATAAAGAAAAGCAGAATGATATGGTGTCAACTGGTGGTTTTTCTTTTAAGT